CGCTATGGACCACAGCGCCTAACAGAGTAAAATAATACACTGTGCAGTTTGGCCACTAACAGCAAGAGTGGGAAGGGGCGAAGAGGAACCTTGATTGCCCGACACCAGGGCCACCTGAAAAGTCATCTTGACACTTCAGTCTTTCCATTTTGAGATCGGAAGCTTTAAGGACCATTAAATCGCTGCCGCTGCCACACCAGGCCCGACGGAGCAGAAAGGCTGCGCTCACCTGCGGAAGCGACCGGGTGCACACCTGCCGGGTGGCGAGGCCCGCACCGTCACACCCCGCCCCGGCTTACCTGCCCTTCGGTGATTTTTAGCGTCAACTTCCATCCCTTCCCACCCATCTGGATCCAACCAAGCGCAAGGGCGGGGGAGGGAGAAGCTAGTGTCGCGAGGAAAAGCATCCCCGCAACCCACCGCAGGCTTTCTCTCCTTCCTCCCCATTCCACACAAGAGGCAGCCACACCGCCTCTCCTAACCCTCGTCTCCAATGCAAGGCCTGAAATACTTAGAAAAAATAATAACTGTTTTTAAGGAAAAGTAACATCCCCGCTCCCTTCCGCCCCTCACCTTCACGAAAGCAATCGGGGTTGTGGTACCTTCGATATCTAACAGGATCACGGTGACTTCGGCGGGGACCGAAAGCACGACCATTTCCCTACCGGATGCTACGGGACTCGGCCTGCTGTTGGGGAGGGCGGAGGGCGGCGCCGGCTGCGGCTGCGGCCCCCGGTACCGTCTTGGGCTTCCGGCGGCCCCGCGCGATCTCGGAGCCAGCGACCAAGTGCAGCCCGCCGCGCGTGGGGAGAGGACACTTCTGCACACCTGGAACTGGAAAAGGCGGCCGCCCAGGAGCCCTGAACTCGTGAGCAGGACGGGGCAGGAGCCCGAGACCACGTGGGCAGGAAAAGGGGCGGCCCTTGACGGGTTCGGCGGGGCGGGGAGGGTGAAGGCGCCAGCGCCGATTGGCCGCCGTCAGGCCTCGAACTGGATCCGTCAAAATGGGCCTCGCGTGGGCGGGAACAAAGAAGCGAACGCGGGAGCAGGGTGCGCGAGAGCGCGCCCTCCGCAGACAGGTTGAGCGAGCGGGAGAGGCCCGGGGCACGTGCAGAAAGGAGCCCCGCGAGTGGCGCGCCGGGGATGTGAGTGCCCCTTGCCCTCTACTGAATCCAGCCCCCTCCCCGCCCACCGCCTCCGCCTTTGCATAGATACAGTCATCTGGCCAGCCCCCGCCCCTCCTCCCGGCGTCAGCCCGCCAGAGGCCGCGCGGGGCCCGGGCTTCGGCCGATCAGCCCGGGAGGCCCCGCCGCGCCCCCTTGGCCCGCGCGCCCGTGGTCACAGTGGAAGAGGCGCCCGCGCTGCGCTGCCCGGAGGAGCCGTCGCGCGCCCGCTTCCTGTTCGGCTGGTTCCTGCCAGCTCGAGGACAAAACACGCGTGCGCGCGGCGGGCGAGCGCGCTCGCCGCCTCAGTCGCCAGCGCCGGGCGCAGTCCGCCTTTTTCCGGAGCAGACTGGCCGCGGTGCTAGTCGGTAGCAGCGGCCGCCGCAGCGGCTCCGCACTGGCGAACCGAGGGCAGAAAAAGGCGGGGTTGACGGCTTTTTGGTAGGAGTGGGCTGGACCGGACGCCAGAGACAAAGGCTCCCAAGGCAAGAGGGACTGTGGCCCTGCGTCGGCTCTGCTCGGGACTGCTGACCCCAGGAATTTACGCCCCTTCGTTTTTCTCTTCTGATTCTTCTCTTCTCCCAAGCCCGCGTCCCCTCACGCGTGGCCTCTCTCCTTGCCGGGAGGGCCGCGATGGAGGTCCCGCCCAGGCTTTCCCATGTGCCGCCGCCATTGTTCCCCTCCGCTCCCGCTACTTTAGCCTCCCGCAGCCTCTCCCATTGGCGGCCGCGGCCGCCGCGGCAGCTAGCCCCGCTCCTCCCTTCGCTCGCTCCCAGCTCCGCCCGGCAGGGGGCGCGCCGGGCCCAGCGCCACGTCACCGCCCAGCAGCCCTCCCGATTGGCGGGCGGGGCGGCTATAAAGGGAGGGCGCAGGCGGCGCCCGGATCTCTTCCGCCGCCATTTTAAATCCAGCTCCATACAACGCTCCGCCGCCGCTGCTGCCGCGACCCGGACTGCGCGCCAGCACCCCCCTGCCGACAGCTCCGTCACTATGGAGGATATGAACGAGTACAGCAATATAGAGGAATTCGCAGAGGGATCCAAGATCAACGCGAGCAAGAATCAGCAGGATGACGGGTACCGCACGCTTCTTCCCCCGCTCCCCCTCCTTAATTTTTTTTAAAAACACTTTTATTTCTAGTAAAATGTTTATTGGAGGCTTGAGCTGGGATACAAGCAAAAAAGATCTGACAGAGTACTTGTCTCGATTTGGGGAAGTTGTAGACTGCACAATTAAAACAGATCCAGTCACTGGGAGATCAAGAGGATTTGGATTTGTGCTTTTCAAAGATGCTGCTAGTGTTGATAAGGTAGGAACTATGTTTTGCATTGTGCTGCTTTTGTGCTGTCAGATTAAATAAATCTGTCTTGTAGGTTTTGGAACTGAAAGAACACAAACTGGATGGCAAATTGATAGATCCCAAAAGGGCCAAAGCTTTAAAAGGGAAAGAACCTCCCAAAAAGGTTTTTGTGGGTGGATTGAGCCCGGATACTTCTGAAGAACAAATTAAAGAATATTTTGGAGCCTTTGGAGAGGTGTGTGATTATGTTTACACATGTTAAGCTTGGGGATGACGTTGAGTGTGCATCTCGATTTCAGATTGAAAATATTGAACTTCCCATGGATACAAAAACAAATGAAAGAAGAGGATTTTGTTTTATCACATATACTGATGAAGAGCCAGTAAAAAAATTGTTAGAAAGCAGATACCATCAAATTGGTTCTGGGAAGGTAAAGCCATTTAAGCACTTTAAATGAAAATTAAAAATTATACTTTCATGTTTTTTGTTTATAGTGTGAAATCAAAGTTGCACAACCCAAAGAGGTATATAGGCAGCAACAGCAACAACAAAAAGGTGGAAGAGGTGCTGCAGCTGGTGGACGAGGTGGTACGAGGGGTCGTGGCCGAGGTGAGACTTAATTCTTGAAATATGACTCCGTGTGTTTCCTAACAATCATTGTGCATTGTTTCAGGTCAGGGCCAAAACTGGAACCAAGGATTTAATAACTATTATGATCAAGGATATGGAAATTACAATAGTGCCTATGGTGGTGATCAAAACTATAGTGGCTATGGCGGATATGATTATACTGGGTATAACTATGGGAACTATGGATATGGACAGGGATATGCAGACTACAGTGGTAAGAATATTTAACTTAATTTTATAAAGCAGATCTTAATGAGAATTCTGTGTTTTCAAAATAGGCCAACAGAGCACTTATGGCAAGGCATCTCGAGGGGGTGGCAATCACCAAAACAATTACCAGCCATACTAAAGGAGAACATTGGAGAAAACAGGTGTGTATAAGAGTACAGGAAAACAGTAGAAAAAATCTAACTGGTATTTTGTTTTTGTTTTTAGGAGGAGATGTTAAAGTAACCCATCTTGCAGGACGACATTGAAGATTGGTCTTCTGTTGATCTAAGATGATTATTTTGTAAAAGACTTTCTAGTGTACAAGACACCATTGTGTCCAACTGTATATAGCTGCCAATTAGTTTTCTTTGTTTTTACTTTGTCCTTTGCTATCTGTGTTATGACTCAATGTGGATTTGTTTATACACATTTTATTTGTATCATTTCATGTTAAACCTCAAATAAATGCTTCCTTATGTGATTGCTTTTCTGCGTCAGGTACTACATAGCTCTGTAAAAAATGTAATTTAAAATAAGCAATAATTAAGGCACAGTTGATTTTGTAGAGTATTGGTCCATACAGAGAAACTGTGGTCCTTTATAAATAGCCAGCCAGCGTCACCCTCTTCTCCAATTTGTAGGTGTATTTTATGCTCTTAAGGCTTCATCTTCTCCCTGTAACTGAGATTTCTACCACACCTTTGAACAATGTTCTTTCCCTTCTGGTTATCTGAAGACTGTCCTGAAAGGAAGACATAAGTGTTGTGATTAGTAGAAGCTTTCTAGTAGACCATATTTCTTCTGGATTGTAATAAAATTGTTAGTAGCTCCTTTTACTTTGTTCCTGTCTCTGGAAAGCCATTTTTGAATTGCTGATTACTTTGGCTTTAATCAGTGGTCACCTAGAAAAAGCTTTGTAATCATAACACAATGAGTAATTCTTGATAAAAGTTCAGATACAAAAGGAGCACTGTAAAACTGGTAGGAGCTATGGTTTAAGAGCATTGGAAGTAGTTACAACTCAAGGATTTTGGTAGAAAGGTATGAGTTTGGTCGAAAAATTAAAATAGTGGCAAAATAAGATTTAGTTGTGTTTTCTCAGAGCCGCCACAAGATTGAACAAAATGTTTTCTGTTTGGGCATCCTGAGGAAGTTGTATTAGCTGTTAATGCTCTGTGAGTTTAGAAAAAGTCTTGATAGTAAATCTAGTTTTTGACACAGTGCATGAACTAAGTAGTTAAATATTTACATATTCAGAAAGGAATAGTGGAAAAGGTATCTTGGTTATGACAAAGTCATTACAAATGTGACTAAGTCATTACAAATGTGACTGAGTCATTACAGTGGACCCTCTGGGTGCATTGAAAAGAATCCGTTTTATATCCAGGTTTCAGAGGACCTGGAATAATAAAAAGCTTTGGATTTTGCATTCAGTGTAGTTGGATTTTGGGACCTTGGCCTCAGTGTTATTTACTGGGATTGGCATACGTGTTCACAGGCAGAGTAGTTGATCTCACACAACGGGTGATCTCACAAAACTGGTAAGTTTCTTATGCTCATGAGCCCTCCCTTTTTTTTTTTAATTTGGTGCCTGCAACTTTCTTAACAATGATTCTACTTCCTGGGCTATCACATTATAATGCTCTTGGCCTCTTTTTTGCTGCTGTTTTGCTATTCTTAAACTTAGGCCAAGTACCAATGTTGGCTGTTAGAAGGGATTCTGTTCATTCAACATGCAACTTTAGGGAATGGAAGTAAGTTCATTTTTAAGTTGTGTTGTCAGTAGGTGCGGTGTCTAGGGTAGTGAATCCTGTAAGTTCAAATTTATGATTAGGTGACGAGTTGACATTGAGATTGTCCTTTTCCCTGATCAAAAAATGAATAAAGCCTTTTTAAACAAAATCCAAACTTTTAATCAAGTCTTGATATGTATGACTGAGAAAAAATACACTACATCTAGAGATGATTGAGATGTTTTGCAAAGAATTGAAGGGGGAGTGAGAATTGGTTTTTCTTGCAGGGGCTTTGAACTCTAGATTTGGGCTTTGAACTCTAGATTTAATTCAGATTTCAGGGTCTATCAGTTCACCAACTGATGCAAATTTGAACAGATACTCTAAGGCTAAGTGTCCTAGGTTGGATGAACTGAAGCTACTATCAAGATCTCGTTCCCAAGGATTAATTTAGAACAAAGTAATTGGACAAGTTTATTGGGGAGGGGATAGAAATGAATTCTAAAGTACCTATAACAAATACTCTGTGTATGTTTTTTACATCGTATTTGCCTTTTACATTGTTTAGACCAAATTCTGTGTGATGTTATCCTCGGGAAGAGGATAGAAATTAATTCTAAAGTACCTATAACAAATGCTCGGTTTGTATATGTTTTTATACATCGTATTTGCCTTTTGCATTGTTCAGACCAAATTCTGTGTGATGTTATCCTAACAAAACACCTTAGTAATTTCTTTGGTTAACATGTTAATCTGTAATCTCACTTTTATAAGATGAGGACTATTAAAATGAGATGTCTGTTGGGATGCTAGCGTGGATAAGCAGAGCTTATTCCATT